ATTAACACAGATGAACTGTGATTTATTTAACCAAATTTCTGTTCCCAGTATCTCAACCACAATTTTAAATTGGCATAATGGGTTATACATAGCTGTAATTATTTTCTTAGGATAAACTCCTACAAGTGGAATTGCTGGGCCATGATCTTTTTTTGTTTGTTTGTTTAGTGAGAGTGTCTCACCCTGTTGCCCAGGCTGGAGTGCTGTGGTGTGATCATGGCTCACGGCAGCCTCAACCTCCTGGCCTCAAGTGATCCTCCTACCTCAGCCTCCTGAGTAGTTGGGACCACAGGTACACACCACCACACTTGGCTTTTTTTTTTTTTTTAGAGTTGGAGTCTTGCTGTGTTGTCCAGGCTGGTCTCGAACTCCTGGCTTTAAGTGATCCTCTCATGCCCTTTTTTTTTTTTTGAGACGGAGTCTTGCTCTGTCACCCAGGCTGGAGTGCGGTGGCACAATCTCGGCTCACTGCAACCTCCGCCTCCCGGGTTGAAGCGATTCTCCTGCCTCAGCCTCCCAAGTAGCTGGTACAGGTGCCCGCCACCATGCCCAGCTAATTCTTGTGTTTTTAGTAGAGACTGGGTTTCATCATATTGGCCAGGCTGGTCTCGAACTCCTAACCTTGTGATCCGCCTACCTCGGCCTCCCAAAGTACTAGGATTACAGGCGTGAGCCACCGCACCCAGCCCCATGATTGCCTTTTAAGATAGGGTAGCTGCACTTTCACTAAGACAGAGGTTGGCCAACTCCAGCCCATGGGTCAAATGTGAACCACCTGCTGGGTTTTGTTGTTGTTGTGGTTTTGGGACGGAGTCTCCCTCTGTTGCCCAGGCTGGAGTGCAGTGGTACAATCTTGGCTCACTGCAACCTCCGCCTCCCAGGTTCAAGCGATTCTCCTGCCGGCTACTGTACTCCGAGTAGCCGGGACTACAGGTGCCCACCACCATGCCTGGCTAATTTTTTGTATTTTTAGTAGAGGCGGGGTTTCACCATGTTAGCCAGGATGGTCTCGATCTCCTGACCTGGTGATCCGCCCGCCTCGGCCTCCCACGGTGCTGGGATTACAGGCGTGAGCCACCGAGCCCGGCCCACCACCTGCCGTTTTTTAAACCCATAAGCCAGGCATGGGTTTTATAATTTTAAATTGTTCAAAAAACCAAAAGAGTAATATTTTGTGACATGAAAAATTATATGAAATTCAGATGTTGATGAATAAAGTTTTATTGGCACAGAGCGTGCACATCTGCTCGCATGCTGGCTTGTGGCAGGGCTGAGGGGCTGTGACAGCCCCATATGGCCCACAAAGCTGAAAGGATTTGCTGTGAGGCCCTTTACATAATGCATTTGCTGATGCCAGCTCTAAATATCCATATTTGCATTCAGATTGGTTTCAGAAATAAATATGCGTTGAATGCAGCTGGGCCTGTGAACGTGGTGGTTGAATTCAGCTGGGCCTGTGAACTTGGTCGTTGTGTTTAGAATGTGTTGTCTTTCCCAGGTGTTGTGTGTTTGTGCTGCCGAAGCTGCTGAAGGCGGCCTGTAGAGGGCAGGGGCCCAGGCAGGCACAGTCACTTCACTGGTGTCTTGGTTGGTGCTTGGAGCACCTCAGGAGGGAATATGTCCTTAAGGAAGGAAGACAGGCCAGACAGAGGGGCCTCGGAGTGTTGGCTTCTACCAGGCTCCTGCTGAGGTGGGCGCTCAGGGAGACGGCTGGAGGATCCGAGGAGAGCCAAAGCCCCAGGCGGTGCCCTCCCCTTCTCCTTCTAGAGCAAAGTCCTGGCCCACTGCCTGTTTAAAAGCACTTTTTTCCAACAATACACACTGTAAAATTTGAAGAAGTTTTCAGTGAACACCGCCGCTGCCACTCACCTCCGGAGTTTGCCGTGGGCATTTGCTGTGCTGGTGCCATCACACCTGGCATCACCCCGGCCTCCTGGCATCACCCCAGCCTCCGTGCTTCCTGCCCTGTGCTCACCCGTCCTCCTGCTTGGGGTTTTTATTGTAAAATACACAGAACGTAAAATTGACCATGACAGCCACCTTAACGTGCACCACTCGGGCACAGTCCATTCACAGCGTGGTGCCTCCATCCCTTCTACCTGCTTCCAAACAGTCCATCCCAAGAAGAAACCGGTACTCATCAGCAGGCCCTCCCCAGCACCCACCCCCAGCCCCGGCAGCCACTCAGCCGCCTCCTGCCTCTGCGGACCGGCCTGTTCCGGAGGCTTAATGAGCAAATCACAGCCTGTGTGGCCCTTGTGTCTGCTTCCTTCCCTCACATGAAGCTTTCCAGGGCCGTGCGCGGTGTGGGGTGCCCTTCCTTTCGATGGTTGGGTAGTGTGCCGCGGTACGTGCGTGAGTTTCCTGAGACATAACACGTTACCACAGGCCAGGTGGCCTTAGCGGAAATGGATTCTTGCCGGATTCTGGAGGCCAGAAGTGCAAAATCAAGGTGTCAGCCGGGCCCCTCCCCCTCAGGCTCTCCAGGAAGGTCCTTGCTGTCCCCTGGCTGGTGGCTGCGTCACTCCAGTCTCGGCCTCGGCCTTCACCCGGCATCTCTACTGCATGTCTGCGTCTCTAAGGGCCCAGTCATAGGATTGAGGGCCCACCCTGGCCCAGCGTGACCTCATCTTAGCTCACTACATCTGCAGAGACCCTACTTCCAAATGTGGCCACACCCACGTAGTACACGCCGGCCGCACTTTGTCGTCTGCCGATGGGCGCTCAGGGTGCTCCTGCCTTTTGGCCACTGAGTCGTGCTGCCCTGGACGCTCGTATGCAGGCCTGCGTGTGGACGTAAGTTTCAGTCTCTTGGGTGTACAGCTAGGAGTGGAGTTGCAGCGTGGAACTGCAGGGTCACACGATAACTGGGCTTCTGGGGGACAGTTACCAGTTGACTTTGAAATCTAGACGTGTACAGACATACGAGGGCCTGTGTATTTATGTTGAAAATAGATGCACGTGTTTAGAGGCCAGCTCCTGCGAGCATGCAGATGCTGGTGTCAGGCTGGGAGGAGGCAGACGGACACATTCCCCACCTGAAGACCAAGCAGAAGTGGAGGCGAAAGACAGCGTGGGCTGACCGTGGAGCGGCCCCATCGTGCACGCACGCAGGCGATGCTGAGGTTTGGGCTGGCGTGGAGCGGCCCCATCGTGCCTCATTCCTCCTCCCCGTGCTCTTCCCTGCAGATGGGATGGGGTGACCTCGGGGTGTATGGAGAGCCCTCCAGAGAGACCCCGAATTTGGACCGGATGGCTGCAGAAGGGCTGCTTTTCCCAAACTTCTATTCTGCCAACCCTCTGTGCTCGCCATGTAAGTCAGCGGGGCCCTCGCCCCCAGGAAGGATCCAGTTTCTGTTTCTGTCACCTCCACATAGCGAGGGCGGCACTGCTCACAGGACGGCTACCCATCCGCAATGGCTTCTACACCACCAACGCCCATGCCAGAAACGGTAGGCTGCCCACCGCCTCCAGGGACACCCTTTCCTCGGGGCTCACCCAGCGCTGCTCTTCCAGCCTACACACCGCAGGAGATTGTGGGCGGCATCCCAGACTCGGAGCAGCTCCTGCCGGAGCTTCTGAAGAAGGCCGGCTACGTCAGCAAGATTGTCGGCAAGTGGTAAGTCTCCTGGCCACGCCTGCCCAGGCGTCGTCCCTGAAGTGTCCTGGGTTCCTGTTTCCAGGCATCTGGGTCACAGGCCCCAGTTCCACCCCCTGAAGCACGGATTTGATGAGTGGTTTGGATCCCCCAACTGCCACTTTGGACCTTATGACAACAAGGCCAGGCCCAACATCCCTGTGTACAGGGACTGGGAGATGGTTGGCAGGTAATGGAGCCCCACCCCTTCCCCTCCCACGTCTGAAGTCTGTCTGGATCTGTGTTCTTTTCAGATATTATGAAGAATTTCCTATTAATCTGAAGACGGGGGAAGCCAACCTCACCCAGATCTACCTGCAGGTGATGGGGACCGCACCATCCTCGCCCTGTGGGCTGGAGGACGACGGTGTGGCTCTCTCCATAGGAAGCCCTGGACTTCATTAAGAGACAGGCACGGCACCACCCCTTTTTCCTCTACTGGGCTGTCGACGCCACGCACGCACCCGTCTATGCCTCCAAACCCTTCTTGGGCACCAGTCAGCGAGGGCGGTGAGTCCTGGCTCCATGGAGCATAGACCTCGGTATGGAGATGCCTTTTGTCACCATCCTGCAGGTATGGAGACGCCGTCCGGGAGATTGATGACAGCATTGGGAAGATACTGGAGCTCCTCCAAGACCTGCACGTCGCGGACAACACCTTCGTCTTCTTCACGTCGGACAACGGCGCTGCCCTCATTTCCGCCCCCGAACAAGGTGAGTGCTCGCTGTCACTTCTCACGGTTTCCCCAGTGGCCTGACAAGGGCCCCTCTCTCCCAGGTGGCAGCAACGGCCCCTTTCTGTGTGGGAAGCAGACCACGTTTGAAGGAGGGATGAGGGAGCCTGCCCTCGCATGGTGGCCAGGGCACGTCACTGCAGGCCAGGTGAGTCAGCGTCCACCGGTCTGCCGGGCAGCTGCCCTGACCGTGTTGCTGCCATGTGTTTCAGGTGAGCCACCAGCTGGGCAGCATCATGGACCTCTTCACCACCAGCCTGGCCCTTGCGGGCCTGACGCCGCCCAGCGACAGGGCCATTGATGGCCTCAACCTCCTCCCCACCCTCCTGCAGGGCCGGCTGATGGACAGGTTGGTGCTAGACCTGCCCCGGCCCCTTCCCCTCATTACATGGTCCTCCCCTCCCATCCCACAGGCCTATCTTCTATTACCGTGGCGACACGCTGATGGCGGCCACCCTCGGGCAGCACAAGGCTCACTTCTGGACCTGGACCAACTCCTGGGAGAACTTCAGACAGGTACAGGGCTCGGGACGTGGGCGCAGGCGGAGTCCAGGACACACCTTCCCTCTTCTCATTGCAGGGCATTGATTTCTGCCCTGGGCAGAACGTTTCAGGGGTCACAACTCACAATCTGGAAGACCACACGAAGCTGCCCCTGATCTTCCACCTGGGACGGGACCCAGGGGAGAGGTTCCCCCTCAGGTGAGTCGGTGCAGGGCCTCCTGGCTGCTGAGCCAGCCGTGTGACCAGAGCTCTCTGTCCCCAGCTTTGCCAGCGCCGAGTACCAGGAGGCCCTCAGCAGGATCACCTCGGTCGTCCAGCAGCACCAGGAGGCCTTGGTCCCCGCGCAGCCCCAGCTCAACGTGTGCAACTGGGCGGTCATGGTAAGTGGCTGGTGTGTGGGCGGCCGTCTCTTTTCTCATTTGTGCCTCCTTCATGCTGGGCCAGCCCCAGAGACCTTCGCATCAGACCTGATCTCACTCATAGGCACCCACCCAGAGCAGCACCTCCGTGCAGCCTGACAAGACCAGGCCTTGTTCACCTCCAGTAGAGAAACGGCCTCATCACGCCAGCATCGGCCAGAAACACAAGCACAGACGTGCCTCCAAAGTTTCACTGAAGTCTGTGTTCAGGCCACAAAGGATGCGTCGTCGTCTTGTCCAGCCCTGGGGGCCGCAGCAGTCAGGGCCTCTCAGGAGCAGCTTTTCTGTCCCCTGCTTGGGGGTCCCATAGGGTGGCATGTGGACGGCCCAGCCATCCCGCGTGTGCAGTGGCCGCAAAGGCCTGTTTCCCAGCACAGCTGATGTGGGTCCCAGCAGGGCAGGTCTTCACAGCTCCTTCAGATGGGACACGTGCGGCCCTCGCTCTAGTCGGCAAAAACGAGCCACACACAGGTCTGCGGTGTCGCTCCTGGGTGCCCAGAGCCCACCGAGCACAGTGGAGATGGCCGAGCCCAGCCTCGAGGCCCCTGGGCCGTCGCTCACCTGTTTACACGGGCTGGGCGTGGCTGCCCACAGCCCCTGGATCTGCCGCGCAGGATTCGGGAAGAAGGCCCCTCGGCAGCTGCAGACTTCAGCCTGGGCTCCTGCTGTGCGGGCGAAAAGGCCCAGCTGAAGCCTCTTTCCAGGGCCAGACCCGGCTGCAGCGTGGGAGCCGCTGGGTGCCCGCCGTGCCGTGGGAAGGAAGGTGGTGGCTCTGAACAGCCAGGGAGCCACAGCGTGGGCCGGCGGATGTAACAGGAGAGCACCGGCCATCGGGAGCACCTACCAGCAGTGAGGACCATGGAGGGCAGATGGCCTTGTCCCTGCCCAGGGACAGTCCACCCTGCAGGGTTATTTAGGACTGGGCAGGGCAGGGCCACCTCCGTTAGTTGGGGGGCGGGGGGCGGGGGTGCCTGGCAAGTTTCATAGGAAGATATTCAGGGCCCTTCCTTCAAAGGGACCTGGGCAGCTGGCGTCCCCGCCTCTGGACTCAGTGGTGGAGCAGGGAGGTCCCTGTCTCAGGACCCCTGAGTCTCGGGGCCCCAGGAGCCCAGGGCCACCAGCCGTGGAGGAGCCCTGGCCTTCTGCCTTCCACACCCAATCCCACTCCGTGCTGCTGGGTCCTTCTCTACGACCCAGGCTGCAGTGGCTCCACGGGCGCAGGCCACACCTGCCATGGAGACAGTGGGCACAGGGCAGGGGAGGTGGGCGCACACAGCCTGGCTGCCACTGCCATCTCCTGGGCACTGGGGGAACTGCCCCCACCGCCACACCTGTGCTCTCTGCAGGGGGAAAAGTGCCAACTCAGACCTGGCGAGCTGAGCCACTGGGGTCTGAGGGGCCCAGATGCCACCGTGAGCAGAGCCATGGGGGAGATGCACAGACACGCGTGTGAAGCCTGGGGGCCCTCCTTACCCCTTCCCTGCCCTCTGTCCCCGCCAACTCCAGGCCAGCCCCAGGAGAGGGGCTCAGTGGCGTCTCTGGCACAGAGGAGAGGGAGTGTGGCCACCTGGACCCCTGCTTCTGGGACAGCTGAGCGGCCTTTGAGAAATGCAGATCCCCCATCCAGACTCAAACACACCCTGCGGCTGCCTCTGCTGCCCCTGGAGTTTGGGAGCAGCTTCCTCACCCAAACCCACTCCTGCTCTGGTGGCCAAGGGGGCAGGGACACTCATGCGGCATCCCTGCTGCCGCCTAGGGCTGGAGACTGTCCTTAGTACCCTGAGCAGCACCCAGAATCCAAAGTCTGTCCCCGGAAAGTGCCCTCAGGGCCATGCGGCGTCTGACGTGGCACAGAAGTGGCCTGGATGGGGACACAGAACCAAACTGCACTCATTTCAGCCAAGAAGGCTCCTCTTAGCGGCATAAGTCTCCCTTTCTGTTGCCAGGAAAAGTGCCCTCCCATCAAGCAAGGCTTCCGCTAAGCAAGGCTGCACTGTGAGGTCCACACACACCCAGGCGATGGAGGGGTGCGGGCTCCGCTCAGCACCGCACTGAACTGAGCCCAGCAGCGCAGTAGGGACTGGCTTCTCCCTGGGAAAGGCTTCTTGAGAGGCTGAAGCTGCAGGAGAGGGTGATGAGTTGAGAAGCTCAGGGTGGGCCCTCCTGGGAGGACCGCCTGCCCTTTCTAACACTGCTGGCCCTCGGAGGCCCTCAGCCACTTGGCAGCTGCATCCCCCATACCCGGGACCTCCCCACCAAGTTCTCATTTCTCCAATGGCAGCCTTCAGAGCTGAGAGGCCGAGTCAAGAGGGTGCCATCTCCCAAGTTCCCATGATTCCTGGGGAGCGTCTGTGTAGCTGCCCACCTGGACCGAGGTGGTCCCCACACTGAGGCCAATTGGTTGGGGTCCGGGGTTGACCTGGGCAGGGGACACATCAAAACTGCTCGAGGCCAAGCGCGGTGGCTCACGCCTATAATCCCAGCACTTTGGGAGGCCAAGGCAGGTGGATCACCTGAGGTCAGAAGTTTGAGACCAGCCTGGCCAACTTGGGGAACCCTTGTCTCTACCAAAAATACAAAAATGGTTGGGCGTGGTGGCTCACACCTGTAATCCCAGCACCTTGGGAGGCCAAGGCAGGTGGATCACGAGGTCAGGAGTTCAAGACCAGCCTGGTCAAGATGGTGAAACTCCGTCTCTACTAAAAATACAAAAATTAGCCAGGCGTGGTGGCGCGTGCCTGTAATCCCAGCAGCTACTCACTCAGGAGGCTGAGGCAGGAGAATCTCTTGAACCCGGAAGGCAGAGGTTGCAGTGAGCCAAGATCGCGCCACTGAACTCCAGCCTGGGTGACAGAGTGAGACTGTCTCAGAACAGCAACAACAAAATGCCCGCTGCTGCTGGGTCCAGAAGAGCTTGAATAACTGCATGTTCTTTTTCTCAATTTTCATTTCCCAGAACTGGGCACCTCCGGGCTGTGAAAAGTTAGGGAAGTGTCTGACACCTCCAGAATCCATTCCCAAGAAGTGCCTCTGGTCCCACTAGCACCTGCGCAGACTCAGGCCAGGCCTAGAATCTCCGGTTGGCCCTGCAAGTGCCTGGAGGAAGGATGGCTCTGGCCTCGGTCCTCCCCCAACCCTGCCCAAGCCAGACAGACAGCACCTGCAGACGCAGGGGGACTGCACAATTCCACCTGCCCAGGACCTGACCCTGGCGTGTGCTTGGCCCTCCTCCTCGCCCACGGCGCCTCAGATTTCAGGACCCTCCTCCTCGCCCACGGCGCCTCAGACCTCAGGACCCTGCCGTCTCACGCCTTTGTGAACCCCAAATATCTGAGACCAGTCTCAGTTTATTTTGCCAAGGTTAAGGATGCACCTGTGACAGCCTCAGGAGGTCCTGACAACAGGTGCCTGAGGTGGCTGGGGATACAGTTTGCCTTTATACATCTTAGGGAGACACAAGATCAGTATGTGTATGGCGTACATTGGTTCAGTCAGCCTTCCACTGAATACACGATTGAGTCTGGCCCAGTGAATCCGCATTTTTATGTAAACAGTAAGGGAACGGGGCAATCATATAAGCGTTTGTCTCAGGGGAGCCCCAGAGGGATGACTTCCAGTTCCGTCTGTCCTTTGTCCACAAGGAATTTCCCTGGACGCTAATTATGAGGGAGGCGTGTAGCTTCTTATCATTGTAACTATGTTATTTAGAAATAAAACGGGAGGCAGGTTTGCCTAATTCCCAGCTTGATTTTTCTCTTGGCTGAGTGATTTTGGGGTCCG